TGCTAAGGTAGCAGGGGCTGTTTCTACCCTTATGAAAAGACACAGTCTATATCCAATTCTCCCCCACGATTTTAAATGACTCCTTTGATTATGCGGTTAAAAGACTGCTCCTTCCCAAAATGATGTGATTTAACAGCAAAAGATATCTCAACATAAAATGTATCCAGAAATTGAACTACAGCAGGTCTGTCACTCAGCAGTATAAGCTAGGCATCCACAGGAAGAATGTTACAGGGTGACAGCCAGTCATCAATGTTGGAGGAAACGCCACTGAGATACCATAGGCTAAATCCTCTCTCTCCCCGCCACCTGCATTTAGAGGCAATAGTAATTTAATATTAATAACGCCCGCCCTTCCGCTACTGTGAAGCAGGGGGTGGAAGAAGCATCCCCAGTAGTATTTACCAACAAATGGCAGCTGCTAATAAACAGGCTTTGGTGGCCAATCCTCCTGCATGGAAAAGAATGGGGAGATCAGAAGACCGGTCAGCAGGCGAACGTGCCCCTAAAGGCCCGAGTTCTCAGAGCAGGGCAGTGATTAACTTTCCGGTTTCTCCTCCGCCAATGTGTGGGCGAAAGGAAGTGATCCGCTACAGACCGGCCTCGCCCTGCAGCAGGAAAGGGAAGGATGAAACAAAAAGCGCACACCCTTGACCCTTCAAAGCTGTAACAGTAGTTATCCCAGAGCCTCTCCCCACCGAGAAGCCCGGTCTAACTCTCCGGTGTTTGACTGTCCGGTGTCCGACTGTCCTGTGTCCGACTCTCCGATCTCCGACTCTCGGATCTCCGACACCAAAGCACCCAGGCCTCGAGCAGATCTTTCCGCTACTCGGGAGTAAAATCTTCCCGCCAGCCAGCTGAGAGCATCCACCCTTCCGGGTCGGTCCGTTCAGCCAATCACAGATAACTCCCTTCTCTAATTGGTCAAGGGGTGTGGTCACCATGCGCGTCACCGAACAACATTACGAGTTATTGGTTGAGATTGGAAGCAGGTTTCGCCAATAGGAAGCGCTCTTAAAGCGGCAGTGAGGGTGGCTGCGTGTTTCCGGAAGACGTGGCGGCTCTCGCCTGGGCTGTTTCCCGGCTTCATTTCTCCCGACTCAGCTTCCCACCCTGGGCTTTCCGAGGTGCTGTCGCCGCTGTCCCCACCACTGCAGCCATGATCTCCTTAACGGACACGCAGAGTAAGCACCTGCTCCGGGGCCCCCGCCTCGAGCTCTACCCTTAACCATATACCTTATATTGCAGAAATTGGAATGGGATTAACAGGATTTGGAGTGTTTTTCCTGTTCTTTGGAATGATTCTCTTTTTTGACAAAGCACTACTGGCTATTGGAAATGTGAGTTTTTAAATATATATTTTAACTAAATTCTTTTCCGTGTTGTATTTTCTTTCTCTTTTAGGTTTTATTTGTAGCCGGCTTGGCTTTTGTAATTGGTTTAGAAAGAACATTCAGATTCTTCTTCCAAAAACATAAAATGAAAGCTACAGGTTTTTTTCTGGGTGGTGTATTTGTAGTCCTTATTGGTTGGCCTTTGATAGGCATGATCTTCGAAATTTATGGATTTTTTCTCTTGTTCAGGTAAGGCATATTATTGTCTCTTTCAGTAAATCAATATTAAGAACCTTTTTTTTCCCTCTCCCAGGGGCTTCTTTCCTGTCGTTGTTGGCTTTATTAGAAGAGTGCCAGTCCTTGGATCCCTCCTAAATTTACCTGGAATTAGATCAGTAAGTAATCATGTATATTTTAGGCCAACAAATCTTTAATTCTCTGTTTTTCTTCTCCTTACAGTTTGTAGATAAAGTTGGAGAAAGCAACAATATGGTATAACAACAAGTGAATTTGAAGACTCATTTAAAATATTGTGTTATTTATAAAGTCATTTGAAGAATATTCAGCACAAAATTAAATTACATGAAATAGCTTGTAATGTTCTTTACAGGAGTTTAAAACGTATAGCCTACAAAGTACCAGCAGCAAATTAGCAAAGAAGCAGTGAAAACAGGCTTCTACTCAAGTGAACTAAGAAGAAGTCAGCAAGCAAACTGAGAGAGGTGAAATCCATGTTAATGATGCTTAAGAAACTCTTGAAGGCTATTTGTGTTGTTTTTCCACAATGTGCGAAACTCAGCCATCCTTAGAGAACTGTGGTGCCTGTTTCTTTTCTTTTTATTTTGAAGGCTCAGGAGCATCCATAGGCATTTGCTTTTTAGAAATGTCCACTGCAATGGCAAAAATATTTCCAGTTGCACTGTATCTCTGGAAGTGATGCATGAATTCGATTGGATTGTGTCATTTTAAAGTATTAAAACCAAGGAAACCCCAATTTTGATGTATGGATTACTTTTTTTTGTAAACATGGTTAAAATAAAACTTTTGTGGTTCTTCTGAATCTTAATATTTCAAAGCCAGGTGAAAATCTGAACTAGATATTCTTTGTTGGAATATGCAAAGGTCATTCTTTACTAACTTTTAGTTACTAAATTATAGCTAAGTTTTGTCAGCAGCATACTCCGGAAAGTCTCATACTTCTTGGGAGTCTGCCCTCCTAAGTATCTGTCTATATCATTCATTACGTGTAAGTATTTAACAAAAAAGCATTCTTGACCATGAATGAAGTAGTTTGTTTCATAGCTTGTCTCATTGAATAGTATTATTGAAGATACTAAATGATGCAAACCAAATGGATTTTTTCCATGTCATGATGTAATTTTTCTTTCTTCTTTCTTTTTTTTAAATTTTAGCAGTGGCTTATTATTTGTTTTTCATAAATTAAAATAACTTTTGATAATGTTTACTTTAAGACATGTAACATGTTAAAAGGTTAAACTTATGGCTATTTTTAAAGGGCTATTCATTTAATCTGAGTTTTCCCTTATTTTCAGCTTTTTCCTAGCATATAATAGTCATTAAGCATGACATATCCTTCATATGATCACTCATCTTGAGTTAATTAGAAAATACCTGAGTTCACGTGCTAAAGTCATTTCACTGTAATAAACTGACTGTGGTTTCTTAAGAACATGACACTAAAAAAAAAGTGTTTTTTTTCCACCGTTGCTGATTATTAGACAGTAGGAAATAGCTGTTTTCTTTAGTTTTACAAGATGTGACAGCTTTAGTGGTAGATGTAGGGAAACATTTCAACAGCCATAGTACTATTTGTTTTACCACTGATTGCACTGTTTTGTTTTTTTAACAGTTGCAAAGCTTTTTAATGCATAAAAGTATAATTGAAATCTGTGGTATTTATTTACAAACATGTCTACAAAAATAGATTACAGCTTATTTTATTTTTAGTTAAATCTCTTAATACACAGAGAACTCCCAATCTTGCTCATCTAAATAAGGAAAGACTTGGTGTATAGTGTGATGGTTTAGTCTTAAGGATTAAGACATTTTTGGTACTTGCATTTGACTTACGATGTATCTGTGAAAATGGGATGATATTGACAAATGGAGACTCCTACCTCAATAGTTAATGGAATAATAAGAGGCTACTGTTGTGTCTAATGTTCTTCAAAAAAGTAATATCCTCACTTGGAGAGTGTCAAATACATACTTTGAGGATTGACTTTATATAAGGTGCCCTGTAGAACTCTGTTACACATATTTTTGACCCATATTATTTACAATGTCTTGATAATTCTACCTTTTTAGAGCAAGAATAGTATCTGCTAATGTAAGGGACATCTGTATTTAACTCCTTTGTAGACATGAATTTCTATCAAAATGTTCTTTGCACTGTAACAGAGATTCCTTTTTTCAATAATCTTAATTCAAAAGCATTATTAGACTTGAAAGGGTTTGATAATCTCCCAGTCCTTAGTAAAGATTGAGAGAGGCTGGAGCAGTTTTCAGTTTTAAATGAGTCTGCAGTTAATATCAAATGTGAGTTTGGGACTGCCTGGCAACATTTATATTTCTTATTCAGAACCCTTGATGAGACTATTTTTAAACATACTAGTCTGCTGATAGAAAGCACTATACATCCTATTGTTTCTTTCTTTCCAAAATCAGCCTTCTGTCTGTAACAAAAATGTACTTTATAGAGATGGAGGAAAAGGTCTAATACTACATAGCCTTAAGTGTTTCTGTCATTGTTCAAGTGTATTTTCTGTAACAGAAACATATTTGGAATGTTTTTCTTTTCCCCTTATAAATTGTAATTCCTGAAATACTGCTGCTTTAAAAAGTCCCACTGTCAGATTATATTATCTAACAATTGAATATTGTAAATATACTTGTCTTACCTCTCAATAAAAGGGTACTTTTCTATTAATTGGTGGTCAAGTATATCTGTGTTATGAAGTTCTAAAAGCTAATTTAGCATTGCAAAATAACCTCATTTTTAAAAAATTAGCCTTATATGCAGTGTTCTATTTATCAAATGATCTTCACATCTTTCATTTCCAAATTGTTGAAATGTACTAATGAATACAAATAGACTTCAAGTAAGCAAAAATGTTCTTAATTTTGAAAACTGTAAAATAAAGTCACTTACCTTGGGCAATATGCTATTTTTTAAAAATCAGACTCCCAGTTTGTATATTATGTTATTCA